TTGGACCTCAAGATAATTCATCTTCCCCAAATTAATTGTTCTATTCTTCTCAAGGTTCCACTCAAAACAAACAAATAGTATGTACATAAATAAGAATGGCCAGGCCCTAAAAATAATTTGGTATTTGGTGATTGGATTCAACGTAACCGTAGGACAAGGGTAGAATCATTTGATGTTCGGCGGGGAGCGATGACCCCAGGGGCAACGACCACTGAACCCCCGCATTCAGGATCCACTCTGCGGTTCAATATTTGATGTCTGATCGCCTCGGTGGTCGTAAATGTTTCTCTCCACGTTCACGATCGGACTAAGGAATAACGGTCCACGCCGCCCAGAAGCTGGGGGTGTCGGCTCAGAAAAGCCAAGGCGGGGCCCGTGTGAACGACGCCCAGGCTTCGGAGGCTTTCTGGCCTGGGCCCAGGCGACCTCGGGTAAGTCCCTGACTTCTCCGAACCTCAGATCCCTATGAAGTGAGTCGCGAAGGTGAACAAGGCTGGAGTCACGGTGCGCCGAGCCCGAGGGCCACGGAGGGCCCCTGAGGGAGGGTGGGCCGGGGCGGGCGAGAGGCGGCGGCCGGGGCCGGGAGCGCTTACCGTGCGGTAGGTGCGGCTCAGCGCCACCACCAGCTTCGCCTGGTTCTGGTGCGGCTGCTGCGCCAGCCGAAAGGCCTCCTTAATCGACAGCAGCCTCCTTTCCGCTCCCATGGCTCTGGAACCCTGCCGGGACGAGTCCTGCCCGCGCTCGGCTACAGCCTGCCAGCCCGCCAACCCAGAGGCAGCGCTCTCCGAGTAGTCTTCTATGACAGCCCCAGGGAGTATTTACCGCTCGAACGTTCAAATAATTCCCGCGAGAGGGGGAAATCCCGCGAGACTGCCGTAAGCGCTTTGGGAGAAGAGAGCGGGAAGCGATGGGTCCACCCACCTCGCACCCCGCGCTTTGGGCGCATGCGTCTAGGTTCAACCTTGTCCAGCCGTTTTCACGGAGGGAAGTGGCGTTTCTAAGGGGGAGGGGCCTTGACTCGGCCGGAAGTAGCGTCGGCGCGGGAGCTGAGCGGAGTGGCCTTGCCACCGGAGGGGAAGGGCTGCTGGCGTTAGGCCTGGCTGGGTCGTGCGGCTGAGCGTGAGGCTAGAAAGAAAAAGCGATCCTCCAAGAGTGAGAACGGGAGATCTGCCGAGGATAACAACCTCCCTTGTGGCCGAAGGGCGGGGGATCCCCACACGAGGGCTCCGCTTCGAGAGACGGCGACAAAGGAAAGTTCGTAGCGCGTTCCGGAGGCCCGGCCACCTCTGAGAAGGGAGACGACGCTGCTGGGTCCGCTGAGCGGGGCGACCCGAGGTTAGTGGAGACGGATGCTGTCTTTTGAAGGCCTTAGTCCCTGCCCTGGTGAAGCCGACTGCGAGGTTCCACAGGGCGTGCAGGCAGTCCGGGGATCGTTGCGAAGGGGGGTGCGGGCTAACTTAGCTGCTGCCGTTTCTAGATGTGCAGCTGTGTAGGCCCTGTTTACAAGTGTGCATAAGGACAGTGTATTAAGGGAGAACTCAAGAGAATGGAAAGGTCTTTCGGGTAGTGGTTAAAATAAAGAAGAGTAGGAACTAGGTTTTTAAATTTTAAATGAAATTATATCAGACAGAACTTCTGTTGGATCTCAGGATGCACCATCCAAAAATAGGACTGTAGGAGACCAAAATATGCCACCCTACAATATACTTCTAGAGTATATTTTGAGCTGGTATTCTGATAAAATGCAGACACAGGAGTCGCTCTGAAAATCTGTCCTGTTGTAAAAGAAATTGACATCTACAGAGGAAATATACATCAGTAAAGGATCTGTATCAGAAAGAGGGCAGCTCTGCGATAATTTTTGTTACCTGGGAGATCTTATCTGCATACCAAGACAACTTTTATTCACCGTATATTTCCTCCCCTCACCTTTCCACAACTTTGTGGCCACCATCCCCCAGAAAGCCGCAAGCCCCCATTTCTTGAGTAGCGTAGGATGCTGTATAATATTCAATCATCTGACCATGGTGGGACTCCTCTGCGTATGTAATTAAGTACGGGTTTTTTTTCTTGTTAATGTCTATGTCAGGTTAATTTGTAACCCAGCCAAAGAACCTAGGAGGATGGAGGGAAGCCGTTTTTCCCTCTCCTACACCTCAGTAACCTACTGCCAGCTGAAGAAATAGAACATTACTAAAGCCACCTGTACATCTTTCTCCTTTTGAATTACCTGCCCTCCGAAGAAGTAATGGATTTTCTGAATTTACTGTTAACTTTTACCATGCAGCTTTCTATATCTTAATGACATATTTTAATATATTAATGACATGAATAAATCCCTGAATGAGGATATTGTACTATTTTGCATGTTTTAACCGTTAAATGAATAATTATATGTGCATCTGGCTTTTTTCAATCAATATTGCTGTGGTTCATATTGATATGTTCATAATAGTAACTTGCACTTAATTAACCTTTATTATGTGCCAGACACCATGCTAAGCACTTTACTTCGTTTACTGCTCACAAACCCTGTAGGATAACTTTGATCTTCTTTTAAGATGAGGAAACTACGGCACAGACAGGTTGCTATAGTACTCCATTGTATTAATATGCCATACCTTATCCATTCTCCTGCTTAATTCCTCAAACTTTGTAGATATTCAGCTGCTAGTTAAGAATGTGGTAACATTTGTGTTGCCCATAATTTTGCTTTGTGACGTTTCTAATATATATTTTTTTATTTTTATTTTGAGACAGAGTCTTGCTCTGTCGCCCAGGCTGGAGTGCAATGGCGCGATCTCGGCTCACTGCAACCTCTGCCTCCCGGGTTGAAGCGATTCTCCCGCCTCAGTCTCCCAAGTAGCTGGGTTACAGGCATGCACCACCACACCTGGCTAATCTTTTGTATTCTTAATAGAGACGGGGTTTCGCCATGTTGGCCAGGCTGGTCTCGAACTCCTGACCTCAGGTGATCCACCCGCCTTTGCCTCCCAAACTGTTGGGATTACAGGCGTGAGCCACCGCGCCCGGCTAGTATTTCTTTACTATATTCTATTTGGCTGTCTCACCAACAGAGACATCACACCATTTTGTCAGTTACAGAAGAATGAGACATCTGGCCGCCAGAGGTCAGCCTAACTATATTTCGGTTAGTTTTTTTTTTTGTTTTGTTTTGTTTTAATGGTTAAAGCCATGGGGGTATTGGTTCAGTATTTTTTGATATTATAATCTGAAAATATTTTTTCAAAGGTGCTAGATTAAATTTAAACAACATAGTATACTGCCTTAAAGCTTACATTTTTCCTGACTTTTGTACTGTGAAACAGAACAAAAACAATTATGGGAAAGTAAGAGCCTTTTTAAAAATTTTCTGAGTAACATAATAACTGAAGTATAGCCAATTAGTAATCTCACAGGTGCAATCTGGTTGAAGTGAAAATAGTAAAAATATTAGAGGACAGCACAATTAAAAGCCAACAGCTTCTCCTGTCTCAGTTAATAAAGACTTACGGTCCACGACAAAGAATGAATACTCTTTTTCAGATTGAACAAGGTAATAGTACTATAATCTAAACTTAGAAGTATGTTTTCATGCTTTTTTCTTTTTTGTGGAACAGCTTATATAGAATTGGTGATAGGATCACAACTTCTGAGGTCCCAGCAAGAGTCCTAACATCTAGCAGCTCTACCACCAGGACAGGCCCCCTAAAACTAATTCCAACAAGCACCTCTGAAGGTAAAAAAAAAAAAAAAAAAAACTTTTATAGCTAATATCATGTCTCTAGTCTTCTCATTCACAGGTTAAGGCTACCTTTCCAGATAATCCAACAGCTAAATCACCAGTTTCCAAGGGCATTTGCATCACCTATGGAAAGCATCGGATCCTTATACACCAGATGTTCTTGACAGCTCATCCCGTCATTCCCCCCTGCACAAAAGTTGCTATACCAGCGGACAAGCAAGACAACTACTGAGCTTCTTTTGATTGTCAAGTAGATATAATATCACTGCCAGCAAAACAGCACAAAAAGTGTCTCTTCACAGTATCACTACCAGTTGGGACTATGCTAAGTAAATCAGCTTGCCTAGATGAGGACCCCTTCTATTCTTGGGTAGCCAGGATTTGAAGGAGATACTCTGACCTGTGCCAGTGGTAAGTGACTAATACTTTTACACACTGAACTGGTCCTGGAAACTGAGATGTCTTCTTTGTAAGTGAAGAATATACAACATAATCTTGAAGAACGGCACAGTGGTATGGGCCACAAGCATACTTTATGTGTGTAACGGACTGAAAGACAAATTAATCTTGGTGAAAGGATTTTTCATCTCTTATTTCTATTTGCCAGTGTTAGTCAGTGTTCTGCTGGCTTAGATTATTACCTTTTTCTGGTTCCTTACTGTGTTTTATTCTGATGGGTCCTAGAAATCCCTCTCCTGACCACTTGTCAGAATCAGAAAGTGAGGAAGAAGAAAATATTAGTTACCTAAATGAGAGTTCTGGGGAAGAGTGGGATTCCTCTGAAGAAGAGGACTCTATGGTGCCCAACTTATCGCCTCTTGAGAGTCTTGCCTGGCAGGTTAAGTGCCTTTTAAAATATTCCACAACTTGGAAACCTTTAAATCCTAATTCCTGGTTGTATCATGCTAAACTGTTGGATCCAAGCACACCAGTCCATATACTTCGAGAGATAGGTCTAAGACTCTCCCATTGTTCCCATTGTGTCCCCAAACTGGAACCAATTCCTGAATGGCCCCCTCTGGCCTCTTGTGGAGTCCCACCTTTTCAAAAGCCTCTTACAAGTCCCAGCCGGCTCTCTAGAGATCATGCCACTCTAAATGGAGCACTGCAATTTGCCACCAAACAGCTAAGCCGAACATTGAGTAGAGCCACTCCCATACCTGAATACCTAAAACAGATCCCTAATTCATGTGTTTCTGGGTGTTGCTGTGGCTGGCTGACTAAAACAGTTAAGGAAACAACTCGTACTGAACCCATCAACACTACTTATTCTTACACTGACTTCCAAAAGGCAGTTAACAAACTCCTAACTGCATCACTGTAAAGATCTACCATTTGCTCTGATATCTCTGATGTTGCTAATTGAGAAAGTGGTACAAAGTTAGTCATTACACAGCCCACTAATGCCTTCTCAGTCAAACTCTCTTATGCCCTGGCAAGCCAATGAGGATACCCTTTGACAAACCCTGTGGATAAAATGATAATATCAAGGTCAGGCATGGTGGCTCACACCTGTAATCCCAGCACTTTGGGAGGCTGAGGCGGGTGGATCTGCTGAAGTCAGAAGTTTGAGACCAGCCTTGCCAACACAGTGAAACCCTGTCTCTACTAAAAATAAAAAAATTAGCCGGGCGCAGCAGTGCACGCCTGTAATCCCTGCTACTCGGGAGGCTGAAACAGGAGAATCACTTGAACCCAGGAGACGGAGGTTGCGGTGAGTTGAGATTATGCCACTGTACTCCAGCCTGGGTGACAGAGCGAGACTCAGTCTCAAAAAAAAAAAAGGAGAATTAGTTAAGGGGACCATATTACAAAAGATAGTTGAATATTCTTCACACTCACTTCTCACCCTCCCCACCCCAATTTACTCTGCCTTTCTGAATGGCTTTAATGAGATACCTGATTATTAATGAAGAAAAGTAGACCACCACCCCTTTTGTTATCCAGACTTTAGAACAGCCATTGTTGAAAGCAAGAAGTTAGCTACCCACAATAATACCTTTCTGAGCATACTCTTCTCTAACATACATTTCTGTGGAAGTAGTTGAATTAAATTGAGTAACTACACAAAGGAAAATGGCAGGGCTATGAATTTCTTTCCCAGCTTTTATATAGATGTGCCTACATATGACACTCTTTAGGGTTCCTTTTATTTTTTCTTTTTTTTTTTTTTTGAGGTAGTTGAATTAAACTGGGTAACTACACAAAGGAAAATGGCAGGGATATGAATTTCTTTCCCAGCTTTTATATAGATGTGCCTGCATATGACACTCTTTAGAGTTCCTTTCACTTTTTCTTTTTTTTGGAAGGGGGCGGGGAGGCAGGAGGAGTGCAGTTTTAAGCCTAGCCTATACTACTACAAACTTATTATGGTACTTAAAATTACAGCATGAACGTTCTATATCGGAGTCTCCCACCAGGCTGTCTCTGACTAAATCAGCCTATAAGATCATCCCTTGGGATTAAACAAACACCTGTTCTGTAGGGAATGTGTTTCCTGAATCTTGGTACTCAGACTTTTGTCAAGAGTAAATAACATTTCAAAAGATGAATGGAAAAATGATTAAGAGAGCATTTCTGCTTTCAGCATTAACTGCTAATGGATTAAAATTTTAATCTGTATAGCATTTCCTGGAGTAAAAGCTCAAGTACTTTCCACATCCATTGCAAACTTTTCAGGAACCCTTCTAATTTTTTTTTTTTTTTTTTTTTTGAGACGGAGTCTTGCTCTGTCGCCCAGGCTGGAGTGTAGTGGCATGATCTCAGCTCACTGCAAGCTCTGCCTCCCGGGTTCGTGCCATTCTCCTGCCCTGCCTCCCGAATAGCTGGGACTACAGGCGTCCACCACCACTCCTGGCTATTTTTTTGTATTTTTAGTAGAGACAGGGTTTCACCGTGTTAGCCAGGATGGTCTTGATCTCCTGACCTCGTGATCCACCTGCCTCGGCCTCCCAAAGTGCTGGGATTGAACCCTTCTAATTTTAAAGAACCTTGTTATTAGAAAATCTCAGCCTAATACAATCTGAAGTTAAGAGTTTTAGCAGCATTGTTTTTCTAAGTAGATTTAGCTATAGATTTTCTTCTGGCCAAACAAGGAAGAGTATATGCCCTTGTAAATGAGTCTTGTTTTGTTTATTTAAATAGTCAGTCAAAACGTAGAAATCAGTATACGTAAAATAAAATGCATGAGACTATTAAATCTTTTCATATACTCTACAAATAAAATGAAATCTGTGTGTGGTCCTGGTTGACTGGGCATCTAAAGGGAATCAGAAAAGAGATTGTGAAAAGTTATATATATATCCTCTTCCTTATTTTAGTTTTGCTTTTTCCTATTTTCCATAATTAAGTGCCGTTTACAAAGTGGCATCAAAAAATTGAAGCAGGCCAGGCATGGTGGCTCATGCCTGTAATCCCAACAGTTTGGGAGGCTGAGGGCAGGTGGATCACTTGAGATCAGGAGTTCGTGACCAGCCTGGCCAACATGGTGAAAGCCCATCTCTACTAAAAATATAAAAATTAGCCGGGCGTGGTGGCATGTGCCTGTAATCGCAGCTACTTGGGAGGCTAAGACAGGAGAATTGCTTGAACCTGGGAGGTGGAGGTTGCAATGAGCTGAGATCGCGCCACTGCACTCCAGCCTGGGCAACAGTGAGACACCGTCTCAAAAAAAAAAAAGGTTAGGAATCACAAATTGTGTAAATATATAGCAACTTTAAGAAGAGAGAAGAATGCTTATAACCTAGTGAATATTTCTGCTGAGCCTTAGTTGTCTTGTCTAAAGGAAAAAAGAGGGAATTGTAGAATAAAAGTATTTGTTAGTGGAAATTATTGACCTGAAACCATATCATATTGTTAGTGTAACTGAATGTATCAGAAATTGTTCCTATGTAGGTATTCTGTGAAACTGGTTTCTAAAATGTTACAGGAAACTGTTTCCTTTTTTTTTGTTTGTTTGTTTAAGTGGAGGTGGGAGGAGGTAGGGAAGAGGTCTGAATATTAAAATATGTTTATGTTCATGTGTTCATAATACGTTCCTTTTTCTCTCTGTGTGTGTATAAAAGTGCCTTGCTCATGAATGCATTTTTGCTATTCACTTCGAAAGGAAGCCTTTCCCCAGCTTGGCAGCTGAATAAACCAATAGCTTTGTACATGCTGAACAGAGTATGGTCATTTGTCCTCAACAAATGAA